GCAGAATGGGGTGAGAGAGGAACTGAGTTCGTTTGCGGGCAGGATGGAAACAGCTGATGGAGGCTTCTCGGGCCATCCTCACGTACCCATCACAAGCGAAGGGAATTAAGCCGCCAAACCACCCCAAAGAGTGACTCCAACTCAGCCCTAAACACCCATACCCACCCCACCTCCCCTGCAGCTCTGACAGGCCAAGCCTGGGCGCTAGAACCCCGCGCCAGAAGGCCGGGCCACACACTCCAGCGTACACGCGCGGACACGTGCCGGTGTCCAGAGCCGGTGGGAGAGGCGCTGTCACCATCTGACAGGAGAGGAAGGTGGAGCGCAGAGAAGTCAGGGTCACGTGGTAAGTGGGGGTCGTGGTCTGGGGATCACGGCTCCAGGTCTCTTCGCGACAACGCACCGTTGACCCCCAACACCTCTCCCTGGCGGGGTCGGTGACCGCAACAGCCTCCGGGATAGAACGCTAGTGAAAGGTAACCTTTCTCCAGCCCGCTCCACGCGCTCCGCACCCGCTAAGCGCCTCCGCGAATTAACTCAGGCCTCCGCGCCGAAGTAGGCGCAGTTATGACCCCGCTTCCCCGCAGGGAGACCGAGGCACGCAGGGTCGAAAGGACTCGTCCAGGGTCGCAGGAGCCGACCACACAGGGAGGCGCAGCGCCCCCGGCGGGAACAGTCAGCGGGTCCAGCCTGGCGGACTCCCGGGCCGGGCTGCCCATATAAGGCTGCGGGCGGCCGGCATCGCAGCCAGGCTCCCGGGGTCGCCCCGCGCGGGGCATCCTCCTCCGCAGCGAGGAATGCGTGGCATCCGGGAGGCTCTTCCGCTCCACGCCCGCCTGCGGGGAGCCTCAGCCCCGGGGCGCGGCCTCGCGCAGCTGCCTGGCCGCTGGGGGGAGCGCGGGGCCGGGCGGGAGGCGGCGGCGCGCCCTCACCTGCCCCAGGCTGGGGAGGCGCGAGTGGGGAGGAGGAGGAAGGGGAGGAGGCCGGGGAGGAGCCTGGCGCGGCGGGAGCGGCGGCGCAAAGTGAAACTCTGGCAAGTTGCGGGCGCGCGGGGAGCTGTCGCGGGCAGCGCGCCCTCGGGAGGACGTGGCCCCGGCCCCCGCCCGCAGTGGGCCCGACCCTCATGGCCCTGAGCAAAGGGCTGCGGCTGCTGGGGCGCCTGGGGGCCGAGGGGGACTGTAGCGTGCTGCTGGAGGCGCGCGGCCGCGACGACTGCCTGCTGTTCGAGGCCGGCACGGTGGCCACGCTGGGTGAGTCCGGGCCGGGGGCAGCGACGCCCGGACTGATGCCTTCTGTGATGTGTTTCTTCCCCAGCTCCAGAAGAAAAGGAAGTCATTAAAGGACAGTATGGCAAGCTCACGGACGCGTACGGCTGCCTGGGGGAGCTGAGGCTGAAATCTGGTGAGTAGCCGCTCGCTGGAGGAGCAGGCGCCCCCTGAGCTCTCCTGTCTGATTTCCTTTCCAGGTGGCACGTCTCTGAGCTTCCTGGTGTTGGTGACAGGCTGCACATCTGTGGGCAGAATTCCAGATGCTGAAATCTACAAAATCACTGCCACTGACTTTTACCCTCTTCAGGAAGAGGCCAAGGAGGAGGAACGCCTCATAGCTTTGAAGAAAATCCTCAGCTCGGGGGTGTTCTATTTCTCATGGCCAAACGATGGGTCTCGCTTTGACCTGACTGTCCGCACGCAGAAGCAGGGGGATGACAGCTCTGAATGGGGGAACTCCTTCTTCTGGTGAGGCCCTGGGTCCCCTGCAGAGGGTGGGCGACTGGAATTGGTGTGGGACTGTGTTTTGCAGGAACCAGCTGTTGCACGTGCCCTTGAGGCAGCACCAGGTGAGCTGCTGTGACTGGCTGCTGAAGATCATCTGCGGGGTGGTCACCATCCGCACCGTGTATGCCTCCCACAAGCAGGCCAAGGCCTGCCTCGTCTCTCGCGTTAGCTGTGAGCGCACAGGCACTCGCTTCCACACCCGTGGCGTGAACGACGACGGCCATGTGTCCAACTTCGTGGAGACAGAGCAGGTGAGTGCCCAGGCCCATCTGTGGCACCAAATTACCTTTCCCTTTCTGTTTCCTTGTGCCGCAGATGATTTACATGGACGATGGAGTGTCATCTTTTGTCCAGATCAGAGGCTCCGTTCCGCTGTTCTGGGAACAGCCAGGGCTTCAGGTAGGTCATGAAAAAACTTAAATGTCCCCTTGAGAATCACTGTTGTTACTTCTCTTTGCTTTAGGTTGGCTCCCATCATCTGAGACTCCACAGAGGCCTGGAAGCCAATGCCCCTGCTTTCGACAGGTAGGGATTGTCTGACACCATCCAAGCCTGTCCCAGCATCACGCCCACCCCGCTGCCTTTGCAGGCACATGGTGCTTCTGAAGGAGCAGTACGGGCAGCAGGTGGTCGTGAACCTTCTGGGAAGCAGAGGCGGAGAGGAGGTGCTCAACAGAGCCTTCAAGGTAAGGCCAGGCTGTCCTCTCCACAGCTGGGCCTCCCCTCACCGCCCTCCCCTCCTCTTTTCAGAAGCTGCTCTGGGCTTCTTGCCACGCGGGCGACACGCCTATGATCAATTTTGACTTCCATCAGTTTGCCAAAGGTGGGAAGCTAGAGAAATTGGAGACCCTCTTGAGGCCACAGTTAAAGCTGCACTGGGAAGACTTCGATGTGTTCACAAAGGGGGAGAACGTCAGTCCACGGTGAGGCTCGCTGCGCACTGTGCCGCGTCTTCATATAACCGTTTACATTTCTTCTTGTCCTAAGTTTTCAGAAAGGCACTTTGCGGATGAACTGTCTTGACTGCCTGGACCGAACCAACACTGTGCAGAGCTTCATCGCGCTCGAGGTGCGTCCCTGCCACAGCCTTTTCGGCCATCTGCCAGTGACAGCCATCCCTTATTCCTCCCCAGGTCCTGCATCTGCAGCTCAAGACCCTGGGGCTGAGTTCAAAACCCATCGTTGACCGCTTTGTGGAGTCCTTCAAAGCCATGTGGTCTCTGAATGGCCACAGCCTGAGCAAGGTGTTCACAGGCAGCAGAGCCCTGGAAGGGAAGGCCAAGGTAGGGCCCCGCCGAGGGGGCAGGGTGGGGGCCCCTCACGGCCTGCGGTCTGGGCTCTCGGCAGGTGGGGAAGCTGAAGGATGGAGCCCGGTCCATGTCTCGAACCATCCAGTCCAACTTCTTCGACGGGGTGAAGCAGGAGGCCATCAAGCTGCTGCTGGTTGGGGACGTCTACGGCGAGGAGGTGGCAGACAAAGGGGGCATGCTGCTGGACAGCACGGCGCTCCTGGGTAGGGCCTGCCGCAGACAGGGCGAGGCAGGGAAAGAAATGTGCCTTTTTATGCCTCCTGACAGTGACTCCCAGGATCCTGAAAGCTATGACTGAGCGTCAGTCCGAATTCACAAATTTCAAGCGGATCCGGATTGCTATGGGGACCTGGAACGTGAACGGAGGAAAGCAGTTCCGGAGCAACGTGCTCAGGACGGCGGAGCTGACAGACTGGCTGCTCGACTCGCCCCAGCTCTCGGGAGCTACCGACTCCCAGGGTGAGGGCAGTGACTTTGGGGGAGACAAAATCTGACTTCTGTCATCTCTTGCCTTGCTCCCCAGATGACAGCAGCCCAGCTGACATATTTGCTGTGGGGTTTGAAGAGATGGTGGAATTGAGCGCAGGGAATATTGTCAATGCCAGGTAAGGGGCCAGGTGTGCGGGGCCAGGCAGGGTGTAAACAGCATCCTTTCCTTTTCTCTTCCAGTACTACCAACAAGAAGATGTGGGGTGAACAGCTTCAGAAAGCCATCTCACGCTCTCATAGATACATTCTGTTGACTTCGGCACAGCTGGTGGGCGTCTGTCTTTATATCTTTGTACGTCCATACCATGTCCCGTTCATCAGGTAAGAACATTCTGTTTACACACATCTGGGGAGCCGACGGCATGCGCGTATCCTTCTGTTCCAGGGACGTAGCCATCGACACAGTGAAGACGGGCATGGGGGGCAAGGCGGGGAACAAGGGCGCCGTCGGCATCCGCTTCCAGTTCCACAGCACCAGCTTCTGCTTCATATGTAGTCACCTGACGGCCGGGCAGTCCCAGGTGAAGGAGCGGAATGAAGACTACAAGGAGATCACCCAGAAACTCTGCTTCCCAATGGTGAGCGGCGCCGTGGGGACAGCCAGCACCTCGCTGAATGATTATGATTTTCTTTTCAACTTAGGGGAGAAATGTTTTTTCTCATGATTATGTATTTTGGTGTGGCGATTTCAACTACCGCATTGATCTTACTTATGAAGAAGTCTTCTATTTTGTTAAACGCCAAGACTGGAAGAAACTTCTGGAATTTGATCAACTACAGCTACAGAAATCAAGTGGAAAAGTAAGTTGTGCTTTAAAAACATTTTTTAGCAGGGTGGCCTGATGACTTCTTTTTCTCCCAATAGATTTTTAAGGACTTTCACGAAGGAGCCATTAACTTTGGACCCACCTACAAGTATGACGTTGGCTCAGCCGCCTACGATACAAGCGACAAATGCCGCACCCCCGCCTGGACAGACAGGGTGCTGTGGTGGAGGAAGAAACATCCCTTTGATAAAACAGGTGAGGGGGCCGTGCCCGTTCGAGAGTCGGCAATGGGTCTCTCGAATGGAACCCCTGCGAGTAGCTGGAGAACTCAACCTTCTAGACAGTGATCTAGATGTTGACACCAAAGTCAGACACACCTGGTCTCCTGGTGCCCTGCAGTATTATGGTCGTGCGGAGCTACAAGCGTCTGATCACAGGTGAGGTCCTGACTTCCATGGCGTTTTCTCCTTAACTGTCATCCCTCTTTTGTTCCTAACGCAGACCTGTGCTGGCGATCGTGGAGGTGGAAGTTCAGGAAGTCGATGTGGGTGCTCGGGAGAGGGTTTTCCAGGAAGTGTCCTCCTTCCAGGGCCCCCTGGATGCCACTGTTGTAGTAAACCTTCAATCACCGACCTTAGAAGAGAAAAACGAGTTTCCAGAGGACCTGCGTACTGAGCTCATGCAGACCTTGGGGAGTTATGGGACAATTGTTCTTGTCAGGTAACTGCTCCCCTGGCTGATGTGGGTTCCAGTTGGCATTGACTTGGAGTATCATTTATTCCAGGATCAACCAAGGGCAGATGCTGGTAACTTTTGCAGACAGTCACTCGGCTCTCAGTGTCCTGGACGTGGACGGTATGAAGGTACGCTGTACTTGGCCACACTGTGGAGTGGGTTTATTCCTGGGTGGCCGCTCTGCCCTCCCAGGTGAAAGGCAGAGCAGTGAAGATTAGACCGAAGACCAAGGACTGGCTGAAAGGTTTGCGAGAGGAGATCATTCGGAAACGAGACAGCATGGCCCCCGTGTCTCCCACTGCCAACTCCTGTTTGCTGGAGGAAAACTTTGACTTCACAAGTTTGGACTATGAGTCAGAAGGTTAGTGACCCTGCAGGGAGGGACAGGCAAGCCACCCGAATTGTGATTCATTTCCTTCTCCCAGGGGATATTCTTGAAGACGATGAAGACTACTTGGTGGATGAATTCAATCAGCCTGGAGTCTCGGACAGTGAACTCGGGGGAGACGACCTCTCTGATGTCCCCGGCCCCACAGCACTGGCTCCTCCCAGCAAGTCACCTGCTCTCACCAAAAAGAAGCAGCATCCAACGTACAAAGGTAGCCTGACCCTTCTTTTCTCAGGAGCCTCACCATTGTACTCATGCCCCGCCATGTCCTCCAGATGACGCGGACCTGGTGGAGCTCAAGCGGGAGCTGGAAGCCGTCGGGGAGTTCCGCCACCGTTCTCCGAGCAGGTCTCTGTCGGTCCCCAACCGGCCTCGGCCACCTCAACCCCCGCAGAGACCCCCCCCTCCAAGTAAGACTCTGCTTGCTTTCAGCTCCCTGGATGATTGAGACTCTGCCCTCGTTGGTTTTTACAGCCGGTTTAATGGTGAAAAAGTCGGCTTCAGATGCGTCCATCTCCTCCGGCACCCATGGACAGTATTCAATTTTGCAGACGGCAAGACTTCTACCAGGAGCACCTCAGCAACCTGTGAGTTCTTCTGCATACATTTCAATCCCAAGGATACTCTGCTCTTCCTCATTCTGTCCTCAAGCCCAAGGCTCGGACTGGAATAAGTAAACCTTATAATGTCAAGCAGATCAAAACCACCAATGCCCAGGAGGCAGAAGCAGCAATCCGGTGTCTCCTGGAAGCCAGAGGAGGTAGGTGCTTTCCTGGGGGCAGGGGAAAAACCTTACACTTCAGCCATGTGGTTTTATGTTTCAGGTGCCTCCGAAGAAGCCCTAAGTGCCGTGGCCCCAAGGGACCTTGAAGCATCCTCTGAACCAGAGCCCACACCGGGGGCAGCCAAACCAGAGACCCCACAGGCGCCCCCACTCCTTCCCCGTCGGCCCCCACCCAGAGTTCCTGCCATCAAGAAGCCAACCTTGAGAAGGACAGGAAAGGTAAAAGCCTGGTAACATAAAACCTCTTACTCTTCCACAGCTTTTCTTGCCACTTTTCTTGCAGATTGTTTTTTGCTCTCGCTCTCAAGCTTCTCAGCCTTGCTTACTGCTTCAAAGACATGAGTTTGTAAGGACAGTAGCAGCCCAAAGACTGGCATCTGTAGACACATCTGGATCTTCCGTTTGATCTCAGTGTTCTAGTAACGGACCCTCGGTAATCCCTTCCTGGTCATCACAGCACGATGCTTATTTACACTCTTTGTCCCACCTTTTCTCAGCCCCTGTCACCGGAAGAACAGTTTGAGCAACAGACTGTCCATTTTACAATCGGGCCCCCGGAGACAAGCGTTGAGGCCCCTCCTGTCGTGACAGCCCCTCGAGTCCCTCCTGTTCCCAAACCAAGAACATTTCAGCCTGGGAAAGCTGCAGAGAGGCCAAGCCACAGGAAGCCAGCATCAGACGAAGCCCCTCCTGGGGCAGGAGCCTCTGTGCCACCACCTCTGGAGGCGCCGCCTCTTGTGCCCAAGGTACCCCCGAGGAGGAAGAAGTCAGCCCCCGCAGCCTTCCACCTGCAGGTCCTGCAGAGCAACAGCCAGCTTCTCCAGGGCCTCACTTACAATAGCAGTGACAGCCCCTCTGGGCACCCACCTGCCGCGGGCACCGTCTTCCCACAAGGGGACTTTCTCAGCACTTCATCTGCTACAAGCCCCGACAGCGATGGCACCAAAGCGATGAAGCCAGAGGCAGCCCCACTTCTTGGTGATTATCAGGACCCCTTCTGGAACCTTCTTCACCACCCTAAACTGTTGAATAACACTTGGCTTTCTAAGAGCTCAGACCCTTTGGACTCAGGAACCAGGAGCCCCAAAAGAGATCCCATAGACCCAGTGTCAGCTGGCGCTTCAGCTGCCAAGGCAGAGCTGCCACCAGATCATGAACACAAAACCTTAGGTCACTGGGTGACAATCAGTGACCAAGAAAAGAGGACAGCACTGCAGGTGTTTGACCCACTGGCAAAAACATGACTGAGCAGCTTTGAAGGCTGCAGTCCTATAGAATGCATACCTTCCTCCCTCTAGACATCCCTCCACCAGAAGAGACATCTATTTAAAGGCACACTGGCCAAAACGTTTGTGCATCTGTCACTCTCGTGTAGTTTACAAAAATCGTGTCTCTTATTCAGTAAGATGGTTACTCAGCCACCAAAATATATTTCACTCAAGGCTTGTACATCTGAAGTTTGCTCTTCAAGGAATGGGAACCTTCCTGTTAAATTCGGTGTATGGATTTTAAGAAAGGAATCTAGCCAATGAGGTCCAAGAAGTTCTCACCCATTGAATTTTTAAATGGCTGTTCAGTTCATGTTGTACGTGATGGAGATTTGTCTTTTGTTTTATTTGCATTTTACAGATTTGGTATAACATTTTGGGGAGCCACCTGAAGGTTGATGTATAAAGTAAGGATTAGAGAAAGAGGTCGTTGTGACCATTAGTAGCTGTCCTGGCCCACTTAAACAAGGTTACAAAAAATCAGAGTCGGAAGCAGCCAAATAGGTCAACCTAATGACTAGACTGTACATTCCCATGAGCCTTCATGTTTAAGTGTGTACATGTGCGTTAACCTTGATGATGCGTGAATCCCGAGGGAGCCGGTGGCATACACCGTTAGCTTAACCTTAGCTTAAACTAGCTGAAGGCTCCTGTGCCATGTCTTAGACATTGCATGCCCTATCAATTACTATAATCCTGAGCCATGGTGTGCTACTGAAACCAATTTTTATCCACCATCTAGTCCTTATTAAATGAAACCTCACGGATCCTTTGTTCCGCTTATATTCCATGCATACCACATAAAAGCACACAGTGCGAAAACTCTTGCTGATACGCGATATTGATTCTCATTGTTAGAATATGGAGAGTGTTTCAGCCTCGTCTGTCCGGCTGGAGCTTCGGGATGGAAAGTGCTATGTGTCCCTGCATATAAGAATCACCAGGCCAGTGTTTCTGGGTTTGCTTGTCTATATGTTTGTCTATATTTTTTGCCTATACATTTTTCCCACGTTTCCAACAGCACTTCTCACCTATTCAATAACTGAAAAAGACATTACCATAGTGCTTTACATTTTTAAAGTAATGTTACAAGGTCTGGAATCCATTTGGAGCAGATACCGTGTTTTCGCTATTTAATAAGAAGTTCAGTAGTGAAATCTTACTGTACCGCCTGTTGTATCTGGGAGCCTCGTACAGAGGCTCGCACAGCAGTGATCAAGTGTCATCCCTTACGTGACTGGGGGATGTCTGTCCTAAAAGCTGACTGCTAGGATAGTAAGGATCATCTTGCCTGGGCTATGCCACTGTCTTGTTACCAATTAGACATCTGGAATTTCATAATTAGTTTTCATTGTCACTGTCAAGATATATTGCAGATTACTTAAATATGGCCATCAAAACAAAAGTTACAACACGTATCTCTTTTCATCTGAAAACTAATACCTGGAAAAGGATAAAAAAAAAAAGGAATCCGTGACCCACAGAGCTAGACAGATAAGATGCATAGTTGACCAGTCATAAAAGGCGGTGTTTAGGTGATCAGGATGCCGTTGGTGGCATTTACGTGCTTTATATGATTTTTACCTCTGTAACAAACACAAGAAATAAACAGAATGGTCCTTAACAGAGTTTGGGGGAGAGAGCAAGATGGGTTCCTTGGAGAAGCTGATTTGCCAAGATGCACATCGCTATTAACAGCCAGAGTCATAAATGAAATGAAATTGAAGAATTCATTCAAATGCTCTTTTCCCTATAACCTCTTTTCTCACCAAAAAGGAGATAAATTTGAAAACAGATAAATGTAACAACCAGTCAAAGAAGCAGGGGAAAAGTAAGCTCCTCCAAAGTTGCTTGCAGTGCTGGAAATAGATCTCATTTTTAGGTTTTCTCTTCGTTCCAGATACCAAATAAATGGGACAGAGAATAAAATTTTTGTTAAAATATGTGCTCATCTCCTAAGTAGCTCTTCAGAGTCTGACCGTAAGTAAAAACACACAGAATTGTGTTGACTGGGGGAGGTGAATCACAAAAAAGTTACGAGGAGTTTAAGAGTTAAATATTATTTGATCGTGGCTGTCAAATTTAGTGAACAACATAGATTGGATTTGGAGTTGGTAGTAGGTATGGTTCTCATACCAGAATTCTCTTAAAAAAAAAAAAAAGGACAATTGGAATTGCCTTATTTATTTTTAAAATCAATGCTTACTAGTTGGTAGGATTCCCAGGTCAGCAGCAGGGTTGATTAAATAATCTTGACAATGAGCAGCTGCCATCTTGGGGGATTTCATTCTGTGGTTTTTTAAATGTTTCGTCTTTGATGCTACCATCCAGGGCTTCTTATTGTGACCTTGTAGCCTATTTTGTTCCTGCTGTTCTCTAACATGGTGCAGTTCACGCAGACTGGTTTAGGTACTTCACAACTCACCATTGTCTCTCTGACCCCAAGCCTAGTCCCTTTTACATCACCATCTTCTCAGACTTCTTGCCTATTCTTAAAATATGTTTTGGTTAATGATTGAATTAGGACATCAGCTTAAGCAATTCCTGTAACGGTTTAACGTTGTTGAAGTTCAAGGCACATAATAAAATTCTCCCTGATGTGTGTGTAAGTATAAACAAAGTAATGTATCAAAGCGTTCACTTTATAATGAAGTCATTTCATTGGGAAGGAAAGCTGCAAAGATTATTGGGGGACTAGTGATTAATAAAATCCTGTAATATTTTTGAAGTGAAAATTTGTACTGAAATTGTACATGATACCTATTAAATGTTTTTGTCTTTTTTTAAATTGGGTTTATTTCTTTTCAGATATGAAGAGAA